TCAATATGGAAGCCATCTTAAATCTCTGTAAATTCTACTAATTTCCTGTTGACTGAAGCAAATTACGTGAGTGAATTCAGAGTCCAAGGTCAAGGTAGTCACCCTGCCTGAGGTGGGAGGGTACTGCAGGATTATGTGACAAAGAGTAGGGTACTTAGAAATATTTACAAAATTGCTGAACATTTTAATTAAATAATTAATGTTTAAACAAAACAGACTTGAGTGTAAATATACCAAAGGCCTAAGCTTGAGAAACATGTTTGATAAATATTATTCATTGTCTGACAGCCCTGAGTTGGAAAATAAGACTAATACCACCTGGATGAGTTCCTGGAAACTCATTTTCCATTTGGGGAATTATAAGAAAATAATTCCTTCCATGCCCTAAGGGTGTGAGTGCATGTGTGTCTATGTGTTTAGGAGCTTATTAACAATGATGTCATATCAATTTATTGGTTATCAGAAACCAGATTTTAAAGTGTATCAGCCTCCCAGGGATTTCCAAGATAATCTTGGATGATTTTGATAAAAGGTTTAGAATCTGGTATTTAAATCTGGCATAAAAATAAGTCCATATTGGTATGATCCTAGTTATGACCAAGCTCCTTTAACAATTTAGACATTTACTATATGATATATGTATTGGGTTTTACAATTTCCCTATGGAACAACTGAAGATGCTGTATACAAATTATGGAGAGGTTAAACAAGGAAAAAAATTGCAAAACAATGAAAAATAATATGCCTTTCTTTGCATACTAACACATGAGAATTCATTTTCCACTTCAACCTCAGTATAAAAAAGTACAGCATATAGCAAGGAGAGAATGTATATGAAGAGGAGTGAATTTGAGCTGTTTTGAGAATAATGACCTTTTCTATTTCTATAAAGACAGTTTTGAATTCATCTATTAGCATATGCTGGTGCTTGCCTGTTGACACTAGTCACTGAATTTAAAGGCAGAAAATGTTATTGCACATTTAGTAATCAAGTGTTCATCGAAGTTAACATCTGGATGTTAAAGGACTCAGAACAAGTGTTACTAAGCCTGCATTTTTTTATCTGTTCAAACATGATGTGTTTTCTGCTCATCATTTCATCAATTCTGGTAGTGTTTGCATTTGTTCTTGGAAATGTTGCCAATGGCTTCATAGCCCTAGTAAATGTCATTGACTGGGTTAACACACGAAAGATCTCCTCAGCTGAGCAAATTCTCACTGCTCTGGTGGTCTCCAGAATTGGTTTACTCTGGGTCATGTTATTCCTTTGGTATGCAACTGTGTTTAATTCTGCTTTATATGGTTTAGAAGTAAGAATTGTTGCTTCTAATGCCTGGGCTGTAACGAACCATTTCAGCATGTGGCTTGCTGCTAGCCTCAGCATATTTTGTTTGCTCAAGATTGCCAATTTCTCCAACCTTATTTCTCTCCACCTAAAGAAGAGAATTAAGAGTGTTGTTCTGGTGATACTGTTGGGGCCCTTGGTATTTCTGATTTGTAATCTTGCTGTGATAACCATGGATGAGAGAGTGTGGACAAAAGAATATGAAGGAAATGTGACTTGGAAGATCAAATTGAGGAATGCAATACACCTTTCAAGCTTGACTGTAACTACTCTAGCAAACCTCATACCCTTTACTCTGAGCCTAATATGTTTTCTGCTGTTAATCTGTTCTCTTTGTAAACATCTCAAGAAGATGCGGCTCCATAGCAAAGGATCTCAAGATCCCAGCACCAAGGTCCATATAAAAGCTTTGCAAACTGTGACCTCCTTCCTCATGTTATTTGCCATTTACTTTCTGTGTATAATCACATCAACTTGGAATCTTAGGACACAGCAGAGCAAACTTGTACTCCTGCTTTGCCAAACTGTTGCAATCATGTATCCTTCATTCCACTCATTCATCCTGATTATGGGAAGTAGGAAGCTAAAACAGACCTTTCTTTCAGTTTTGTGGCAGATGACACGCTGAGTGAAAGAAGAGAAACCCTCAACTCCATAGATTCACAAGGGGAGCATCGTGGGTCTTCTAGCAGAAAACAAACTGATGGTGTCTG